CCCTAGGCTACAAGGATCCCTAATGAGGGTGACGTCAGTCCAAGTTTGGACCGGAGGTTGCTGTCCAAATACTTGTCACAGAAGTATTTTTTTGGTGGAAGGAAGCAATGGCTTTTGTGCAAGACTATGGTTTCTGCAGCGTCTTCTGTGAAAATTTTTGTTGTCAGAGAGCCCTCGCTTCACAGCCTTCCCCACTGTATTTCTCAGGGATTTTTTTGGCTTGTGAGCACTTTCACAAAGGGATCTGGTTATACACACACTGGTTCAGGTCTAGAAGAGCATTCCCTGCAGCCATTCACAATGGTCATGGGAGGAATATTTAGTGACATAGAGAAATAGTCCACTGTTGAGGAGGAAAGCAGCCAGTTGTAAAACAGCCCCAGGCAGTCTAAAAGTTGGGCCCTACACCGGGCACGGTGGCTCACACCTGTAATCTCAGCACTTTGGGAGGCCGAGGTGGGCGGATAACGAGGTCAAGAGATCAAGACCATCCTGGCCAGCATGATGTAACCCCGTCTCTACTAAAAACACAAAAATTAGCTGGGTGTGGTGGCACGAGCCTGTAGTCCCAGCTACTCGGGAGGCTGAGGCAGGTGAATCACTTGGACCCGGAAGACGAGGTTGCGGTGAGCCAAGATCATGCCATTGCACTCCAGCCTGGTGACAGAGCGAGACTCCGTGAAAAAAAAAAAAAAAAAAAAAAAGCTGGGCCCTGCATAGGAAAACCAAACCAAATGGAAACAGGACATACAGTTGAGGAGTTTGATGTCCTATCTTTGAGGCACTTGGCTGTATTTTCTGGTTTTCTTTGTTTTCCCAACAGTGAGCCTGTGTTTTTCCGTTTTTTCATGACCAGAGAAAAAAATGTAAATTATTATAAAAATAAGTAAATAAATAATGAACTAAAGGCAACATAAAGCCATAAAGATAAGGTTGGGCTCTCAAGAGCCGTCTTCCCCAGGCCCCACCCCTGCTGGTCAGAGTGCACCCTGGGGAGGAAAGGCCGCCCTGAAGGCTGGGAGACGAGACCGGCAGCCTCTGTGCCAGGAGACACAGGTCTTGGAGGGAGCAGAGGAGGTGGCTGTGTCTCTGGAGGGACCCCTCCTCCTGGAGGACCCCAGGCAGCTCATGGACCTTTCCAGACCCAGATGGAGCCTGTGGAGGAGGGTCTTCCTCATGGGTAAGAGATGCTGGATGCTGGATGAGCTTCCCTTCTCTCTGTCTTTTTTCCTTGTCTTCTTCAGCCAGTCTGCTGGCCTGTGGGATCTGCCAGGCCTCTGGCCAAATCTTCATCACCCAAACCCTGGGGATCAAGGGATATCGGACTGTCGTGGCCCTGGATAAGGTCCCTGAGGATGTTCAGGAATACAGCTGGTACTGGGGTGCAAACGACAGCGCAGGAAACATGATTATCAGCCACAAACCGCCCAGTGCCCAGCAGCCTGGGCCCATGTACACTGGCAGGGAGAGAGTGAACAGAGAAGGCAGCCTGTTGATCAGGCCGACTGCATTAAATGACACGGGAAACTACACTGTTCGGGTGGTTGCAGGCAATGAGACCCAAAGAGCAACCGGCTGGCTGGAGGTTCTAGGTGGGTTAGCAGGTGCTGTGTTTCCCAACCCCTGTAATTTTTTTCTCTTTCCTGCTTCACCCAGAGTTGGGAAGCAATCTGGGCATCTCCGTCAATGCCAGCTCCCTGGTGGAGAACATGGATTCTGTGGCTGCTGACTGCCTCACAAATGTCACCAACATCACGTGGTATGTGAATGATGTGCCTACCTCTAGTAGTGACCGGATGACAATTTCCCCAGACGGCAAGACCCTCGTCATCCTCAGGGTCAGCCGCTATGACAGAACAATTCAGTGCATGATAGAGAGTTTCCCAGAGATCTTTCAGAGAAGTGAACGCATCTCTCTGACTGTGGCCTGTGAGTGGTCTGGGCTCCTGGGACTGAAGCCACATAGCCTGGGCCTCCTACCCTGTCTCTACAGATGGGCCCGACTATGTGCTGCTGAGGAGCAATCCTGATGATTTCAACGGCATTGTGACAGCTGAGATCGGCTCCCAAGTGGAAATGGAGTGTATCTGCTATTCCTTCCTGGATCTCAAGTACCACTGGATCCACAATGGCTCCCTCCTGAACTTCTCAGATGCAAAGATGAACCTCTCGAGTCTTGCCTGGGAGCAGATGGGCCGTTACCGATGCACTGTGGAGAACCCCGTGACACAGCTGATCATGTACATGGACGTCAGGATCCAGGCCCCCCATGAGTGCAGCAGCTCCCCTCCAGGCTCATGCTTTGGGTCCTGACCCCCAGGTGTCCTCTTCCTTCAGGGATCTTACCTGTTGTCCACAGAGATTTCTCCATCTCAGGATCCATGGTGATGTTCCTCATCATGCTGACAGTGCTGGGTGGCGTTTACATCTGTGGAGTCCTGATCCATGCTCTGATCAACCACTACTCAATCAGGTGCCCTCATTGCTCTGGGACAAGGGTGGGATGATGTGGCTTCTTCCCTGATTTCTCCCCATAGGACAAATCGGGCTCCATGAGTGTCCACCCCAGACCTGAGGACAAGACCAGAAGGGCAAGCAGGTGAGGAGAGGGTGATGGAGAAGGGCTGGGGGTCCCCATAGGGCCAGCGAGGCTGAAAAGGGTCCAGGGTCTCTTTGGAGGGTACTGGCAAGAGAGGGACCCAGCCCAGTCACACGGAAGCCTGGAGATGGAGGCTCCAGTAGGAGGTCTGCAGACCCCACCCGGGACCTGAAGATGATGTCGTGGGTAGCGTGGCCATTGGGCGCTTCATCTGCCAATCAGAGCTGGTCAATGGGTTGCAGGTCGGGGCGGGCCATGCGCAAAGCTGGGCTCTAATTCCAAGCGCCTCCTCCCTCAGCTCCGGCGCTTCCAGCTTCTCAGATTTCTTCACCCATGGAATCAACAGCGATGCTGTAAACTTATGGCCAAGGGGTGCCAATCAGTGGTTGTTCCACTCAGTGCCGAATGAGAGAAGAGACCTTAGAATCAGGCAGGGATTAAATTTCAGTCCTGCCCTGAGTACCGGAGCGACCTGAACGCAGCCCCAGTGAGGCTCCCTCACCTGGATGCACCGTGGAACCATCGTCAGCATGATTAGCACATCCGTCAGCTCAAATATTTAATTTTTTTTTTTTTTTGGTGACAACATTTAAACTCCTCTCTTTTAGCCATTTTGAAATATTCAATACATTATTCTGTTATTTGGAACAACACGGATGAACCTAGAGAACATTATGTTGAGTGA